GGTCACTCCGGGATGACAAGTCCTAACTGGCTGCGCGGTGGTTCCTGGCTGTCATGGTCCACGCTGTCTCTAGAGAACCTTACCCCCCATTTCGTGATCTTGCTTTCCTGATCCTGCTGGTATGGCCCCACCTGTCTTTGGGCGCCCACCACACCTAGGCAGTGACCCAGCAGGGCCTGTTTATTTTAGACAGGCTCTCGCTATTGCCAGGCTGGTCTCAAGCCCCTGGCCTCATGTGGTCCTCCCACTCCAGCCCCGCCTCCCCGCCAGTAACTACGGGACCTGGTTTTGATCTCGTCATTCGCAGGGCCGGTCCCAGGGTCCCAGCTGACTTGTCGAGAAAGAATCCAGGAGGGCGGTGTTTCCTCCTGAAGGATGGAGGGGCATCTGGAAAGAGGGTTTTGGGAAAGCACTAGATGCTTAGCTTGGCCATAAGCGGTCACTGTTTTTCTGCTCCCTTCTGGGCAAAGTGGACGGCAGGGCTTGGCCGATGGACCGGCCATGAGGGAAAGTTTGTTCCAGAAGCAGCTCAGGCACCCGAAAAACCCTTTCTCCAGAGTGGACACTGGGCCCCATTTACAGGAGTTAAGGATGAGGAGCAATAGGTTAAACCCAAGACAGGCTTCTTTGGCCAGTAAGCATCCTTTCTTGGCCCTAAGGAAGGGTGCGGTTCCCGTTTCTCTGTAAATCGAAGGGCCTAGTTCTTGTTTGCGGCGCCTTTCGTGCATCATTAGGGAGAGAATTTCTCAGAAAAAGGGAAAGACTAATATGTTTTCGCCTCTGACCATCGCCCCAGTTCTGAGGCCTCTGGGCCGTGGCTTCGGACTGCCACCCGGTGGCAGCATTCCCGCTTTACGGCTTTGCCATTCGCGGGTCCCCGGAGCCTTACTGCAAGCCAGGGAGGTGGGCAGCCGACACGCGGCGTCCTAGCTTCCCAGAGCGGCCCGGACGGCGCCTCGGACCCAGACAGTCGGCTGACGTCACTTCCGGATCGGTTCCGATTGGCGGGGAGGGAGGGCCGAACGGGCGAGGTTGGGCTGCCGTGCTGCTCGGCGGCGCTGAGGTGAGTGTGAGCCCGGCGGGGGCGGGCGCGCGGGGCGCAGACCCTCCCGGCGCAGACCCTCCCCTGCGCGTTGCCCCTGTGCCCGGTCCTCTCGCGGTGCTGCAGGCGTGGGTCCGTCCCGCCATCAGCGGCACTTCCTGTTCGAGGGACCCCCCGGACAAGGCCCCGAGTACGGACTGCGCCTCGCCGCTCTCTGCCAGCCCTGGGGTCGCTCCTCACGGGGCTCCTTCCGCTCTCGAGCCCCTGACAACTCCCTTGCCCCACGCGGGGTCCCCTGGACTCCTGCCGCACAGAGCGGCTTCTGCGTCCCGATGCGCTCCAGACCCCTTGGTCCCAGCGGCCCGAGGCTTCCCATCCCGGCTCCCTCCCACGCTCCTCTCCTGTCAGCTTTTCAGGGGCGGGGCTCGTGCGTCTCGCGGTCCTCCCAGCCCTCTGCGAATGCCGCCCCTCCTGCCTTTAGCGTCCGCGCTCCGCCAGTGCTCCTCCCTCTGCTTGTGCCTTCCCTCCGCCCCACCCTCCTCGCTTCTGGCGCTCCAAGGCTTTTCTCCCCGCAGCCAGGCAGCCAGATTTTTGTTTCTCTTCTTTATTTTTTCTTTCTTTTCTTTTCTCTTCTCTTCCTTCTTTCCTTTCTCTCTCTCTTTTTCTGAGACGGAGTCTCGCTCTGTCGCCCAGGCTGGAGTACGATGGCGCGATCTCGGCTCAATGCACCTTCCGCCTCCCGAGTTCAAGGGATTCTCCTGTCTCAGCCTCCCGAATACCTGGGATTACAGGCGCCCGCCACCATGCCCAGCTAATTTTTGTATTTTTAGTAGAGATGGGGTTTAACCATGTTGGCCAGGCTGGTCTCGAACTCCTGACCTCAAGTGATCTGCCCGCCCCAGCCTCCCAGAGTGCTGGGAATACAGGCGTGAGCCACTGCGCCCGGCCTCGTTTTCTTATATCTCTACAAACCTAATACTGTTTTTGTCTCTTAAAAATCTACATATGTATGGCAGAGCACGGTGGCTCACGCCTGCAATCCCAGCACTTTGGGAGGCCAAGGCGCGGGGGGGATCACTAGGTCTGGAGATCGAGACCATCCTGGCTAACCCAGTGAAACCCCGTCTCTACTAAAAAATACAAAAAAATTAGCCGGGCGTGGTAGCGGGCGCCTGTAGTCCCAGCTACTTGGGAGGCTGAGGCAGGAGAATGACGTCAACTCGGGAGGCGGAGCTTGCAGTGAGCCAAGATCCCGCCACTGCTCTCCAGCCTGGGTGATGGAGCAAGACTCCGTCTCAAAAAAAAAAAAAAAAAAAAAAACTACCTATGTATTATACTGTGTATATTCTGTACCTGACAGTTTTTCTCAGCCTTATAACTGTGCTCTATCTCCTTGACATTACTTTCCACCACTCTGACTTTGCTGATGGACGCTGAAGTTTTTTCTTCTTCTACACAGGCACATGGTAACATTTTTGTGTTTCTTTTTGTGTGCATTATACTTAGCCTTTCTGTGTTATTTTATTTTAGGCCAAATAGTTGCATCACATGTATCTAATCCGAGAGTCTCATGCTTCTGGTAGGTGAGTCAATCTTATTTTACTTATTTATTTTGGGGCCTCCACTTGTTGCGTTCTCTTCCCTCAGCTCCTCAGTGACCAGCTCCTGCTCACTGCCCTCAGAAAGCCCAACCCTCAGGCAATGGCGGCCTTGTTCCTGTCTGCCCCACCCCAGGTGAGTGTCTGTCCTCCTGGGAGGAGTGAAGTCACCTGGGCTGCAGTAGTCCCTGTCATTCCAGGCCGAGGTGACCTTCGAGGACGTGGCTGTGTACCTCTCCCGGGAGGAATGGGGCCGCCTGGGCCCTGCTCAGAGGGGCCTCTACAGGGACGTGATGCTGGAGACCTACGGGAACCTAGTCTCACTGGGTAAGGCCCTCACCAGAACTCAGCTCTGGGAAGGTACCAACCCCAGTCCCTGTCTCCTTCCCAGGAGTAGGACCTGCAGGCCCCAAGCCTGGAGTGATCTCGCAGTTGGAGCGAGGGGATGAGCCCTGGGTCCTGGATGTTCAGGGCACCTCTGGGAAAGAGCACCTGAGAGTCAACAGCCCAGGTGCGTGAGGGGATCTGCTCCCCAACTCAAGTGTGACCCTTAGATGTTCTGTTTTTTGTTTCAGCTCTTGGGACCAGAACTGAGTACAAGGAGTTGACTTCACAGGAGACATTTGGTGAGGAAGATCCCCAGGGATCTGAGCCAGTAGAAGCCTGTGACCACATCAGTAAGTCAGAGGGGAGCCTGGAAAAGCTAGTGGAGCAGAGAGGCCCCAGGGCAGTCACACTGACCAACGGGGAGAGCAGCAGGGAGTCTGGGGGAAACCTCAGGTTGCTGTCAAGACCTGTTCCTGATCAGAGACCTCACAAATGTGATATATGTGAGCAAAGTTTTGAACAGAGATCATATCTCAACAACCATAAGCGTGTACACAGGTCAAAAAAAACAAATACAGTTCGTAACTCTGGGGAAATCTTCAGTGCAAACTTAGTTGTTAAAGAAGATCAGAAAATTCCTACTGGGAAAAAATTGCATTATTGCAGTTACTGTGGGAAAACATTCAGGTACAGTGCCAACCTTGTCAAGCATCAGCGGCTTCACACTGAAGAGAAGCCCTACAAATGTGATGAGTGTGGGAAAGCCTTCAGCCAGAGCTGCGAGTTCATCAATCACCGAAGGATGCACTCAGGAGAGATTCCCTACCGGTGTGACGAGTGTGGGAAGACATTCACCCGGAGGCCCAACCTCATGAAGCACCAGAGGATTCACACTGGGGAGAAACCCTACAAGTGTGGGGAGTGTGGGAAGCACTTTAGCGCCTACTCTTCCCTGATTTATCACCAGAGAATCCACACCGGAGAGAAACCCTATAAATGTAATGACTGCGGGAAAGCCTTCAGTGATGGCTCAATCCTTATCCGACATCGTCGGACTCACACCGGAGAGAAGCCATTTGAGTGCAAGGAATGTGGCAAAGGCTTTACACAAAGTTCTAACCTTATCCAACATCAGAGAATTCACACTGGAGAGAAACCCTATAAATGTAATGAATGTGAGAAAGCTTTCATTCAAAAAACCAAACTCGTGGAACATCAGAGAAGCCACACTGGAGAGAAGCCCTATGAATGCAATGACTGTGGCAAAGTTTTCAGCCAAAGCACACACCTCATCCAGCACCAGAGAATCCACACAGGAGAGAAGCCCTACAAGTGCAGCGAGTGTGGGAAGGCCTTCCACAACAGTTCCAGACTCATCCACCACCAGAGGCTGCACCACGGAGAGAAACCCTACAGATGCAGCGATTGCAAGAAAGCCTTCAGCCAGAGCACGTACTTGATTCAGCACCGGAGGATCCACACCGGGGAGAAGCCCTACAAGTGCAGCGAGTGTGGGAAGGCCTTCCGGCACAGTTCCAACATGTGTCAGCATCAGCGGATTCACCTCCGGGAGGACTTCTCCATGTAACAGTGGCGCGGTGTCCGAGGGCAGAGTCCAGCTGAGCACTTCCTGCATGCGCCCCCGGCACCTGACTCTGCCCTTTATGTATTATCCACACGATGTTTTCACAGAGTGAAAGGACGTTTCTCATTAAACAAACCTCTTTTCTTAAATCAAAAGCAGTGCATGTTCATTTTAGAGAAATTGAGACAGAAAAGTGGGCAAAAAAGAAGCTTCTGTGATCTCTCCCACTTAGAAAAAAAATTCATTGCTGCTGATTTACGAATATTTTCGAGACATACTGGAGAGCATTTTAAAAAGAAAATACCGTAATGCTTGTCATTGCAGCACCTAGGATCTTCACTTTTGCTATTTCCTCAATATCAGAAAATTCACACTGAAGAGAGCACCATATATTTTAACATTTTTACATATTGTAAATTTAAAAGCATCGGCCAGGTGTGGTGGCTCATGCCTGTAATACCAGCATTTTGAGAGGCCAAGGTGGGTGGATCACTTGAGGTCAGGAGTTTGAGACCAGCCTGGCCAACATGGTGAAACCCCGTCTCTACTAAAAATACAAAAATTAGCCAGGTGTGGTGGTGGGTGCCTGTAATCCCAGCTACTCGGGAGGCTGAGGCAGGAGCATTGCTTGAACCTGGGAGGCGGAGGTTGCAGTGAGCCAAGACTGTGCCACTGTACTCCAGCCTGGGTGACAGAGCGAGACGCTGTCTCAAAAAATAAATGAAACAAACTTAACATTCATACTTTTTATGTCAATAGAGTTGAAGTTGCCTTTAACTGTGGTGAAATAACATAATATGAAATTTACAATTTTAACCATTTTTAAGTGTACAATTCAGTGGCATTAAGTACATTCATGGTGTTGTGTAACCATCATCACTGTGTATTTCCAGAACTGTTTTATTACTCCAAACAGAAACCCTGTACCTATTAAATAATAACTCTTCATTTCCCCCTTCTCCCTACTGCTGGTAACCTCAATTCTATTTTCTGTCTCTTTGAATTTGCCTATTCTAGGAACATAAATATGTGTGGAATCATGCAATCTGTGTTTCTTTCTATGTCTGGCTTAGTTCA